CTGGGATTACAGGCGTGAGCCACCACCCCCAGCCCCTGTTTTGTTTTTGTTTTGCTTGTTTCTTAGGGTTGTTTTTCTATTTATGGTAAAGGCATTGGCTTTCCATTTGTAGCATCAATAGAATATTTCCTGTTTACAATAACCTTATGTCATAGTAAATGGTAAAGGGATTTAAAGCAGTGGTTTTCAGCTGCCAGAGGCCTGAGTTTGGGCACACTCTGTGTGATCGGGCAGAAGGCCTGTGGGAAGTTTAGCTGAGGACAGGGCCAGGAAAGGTGATGGACAGTGGGGGTCTGTCCTGGTCACCAGGCCCCTGGGTCCTGCCCACCTGCTTGGAGCTCCCCACCCATCACACATGATGCTGCCAAGCCCTCTGGGTATTGTGGGCAAATACCTTAGGAGAGAAGCTGATGAGCTTTGTTTCTTGAAATGCACAGATTCCTTGGACATCCCTGAGAGGCCAGTCATGAAAGTCAGCTTGGTTTTCTCCCCCTCATTTGGGTTCAGAATTTAAAGTCCACACACACGGGCAGTAAGATAATATAGATAAGGACATCATCACTCGGTTTCGGATGTTAAAATGTCTAGGTGGGTTAGGGGTGATTTGAGATCACGCAACCTTGTGCCACAAAGAGGAATTCCCAGGCCAGAGGGAGACATTTTATTGCCATGTTATGATCTCATCATTGAGTTGAAAGGCAATCTTGTTTCATTTTGGATTCTTTCTTATGTTTATGTCTTATAAGGGCACTTTGAATTTCCAAGCAAATAATAATTTTGAATTAGCTTTTAATCATTGACTTCTAGCACAGTTTTATGATCAGAAACATGCTGTGTGATTTGATTGCTCTCAAATATATTGAGATTTGCTGGAACAAAATAAGTCAGGTTAATTTTTGTAAATGTACCATGCATGCTTAAAATGAATGTATGTACATTTGTTCCTGAGATACAGGTTGATGGACGGATGGCTACATGGATGTGATGGAGATGGTTTACTATCGGGACCTTCCGCATCCTGCTGATGTTTTGTTGCTTAGGATATGAATGGCTGAGCGGAGGCTGTAAAACCTGGCACTCTGCTTGGGTATGAGGTTCTTCCTGCCATCCTGCCATCATCCTTTTCATTATTTCAACTATTATTATTCCAGGTTATCAATACTCTGGCTGACCATCGTCATCGTGGGACTGACTTTGGTGGAAGTCCTTGGTTACTTATCATTACTGTGTTTCTGAGAAGTTATAAATTTGCCATCTCCCTCTGCACAAGTTACCTTTGTGTGAGTATACTAACTTTCTGTAGAGGTATACTCCAGCCGTCATTCTTATATTATTATTTCCTAGGTGTCTTTCCTGAAGACTATCTTCCCGTCTCAAAATGGACATGATGGATCCACGGATGTACAGCAGAGAGCCAGGAGGTCCAACCGCCGTAGACAGGAAGGTATGGCTCTGTTGGAGTCCCCATAGTGTGGAGCACACAAAGAAAAGAGTTTCTTCCTTTCCAGGAATTAAAATTGTCCTGGAAGACATCTTTACTTTATGGAGACAGGTGGAAACCAAAGTTCGAGCTAAAATCCGTAAGATGAAGGTGACAACAAAAGTCAACCGTCATGACAAAATCAATGGAAAGAGGAAGACCGCCAAAGAACAGTAAGATGTGCCTTGACACAAATACTGTTGTAGGATCATGTGTGTGCATTTCTCTCCCTTCTAGTCTGAGGAAACTAAGCATGAAAGAACGTGAGCACGGAGAAAAGGAGAGGCAGGTGTCAGAGGCAGAGGAAAATGGGAAATTGGATATGAAAGAAATACACACCTACATGTGAGTTCAGAAACTGAACCCCACCCTCTTGGCTTTATCTGATGAAAGTGATTGTAATCCATAGGGAAATGTTTCAACGTGCGCAAGCGTTGCGGCGGCGGGCAGAGGACTACTACAGATGCAAAGTAAGGAGCTTCCTCCCCGCAGTTGCAGGATAACATTCAATTTCTCATGTGTTGGCTTTTTCAGATCACCCCTTCTGCAAGAAAGCCTCTTTGCAACCGGGTAAGTTTGCTTGTTTTCCTTGCTTTTGGACAGTGTGAAAACATTCCCTCCTTTGGCCCTACAGGTCAGAATGGCGGCAGTGGAGCATCGTCATTCTTCAGGATTGCCCTACTGGCCCTACCTCACAGCTGAAACTTTAAAAAACAGGATGGGCCACCAGCCACCTCCTCCAACTCAACAACATTCTATAATTGATAACTCCCTGAGCCTCAAGACACCTTCCGAGTGTCTGCTCACTCCCCTTCCACCCTCAGCTCTACCCTCAGCGGATGATAATCTCAAGACACCTGCGGAGTGTCTGCTCTATCCCCTTCCACCCTCAGCGGATGATAATCTCAAGACACCTCCCGAGTGTCTGCTCACTCCCCTTCCACCCTCAGCTCCACCCTCAGTGGATGATAATCTCAAGACACCTCCCGAGTGTGTCTGCTCACTCCCCTTCCACCCTCAGCGGATGATAATCTCAAGAAACTAAGGAAGAATAAATAAATAATATAAAAATAAAATGAATACTGCAGTCCTTATGTTATTGCTTTGT